CACGGTATCTGCAGCTAATGGTGGGGGCTGAGTGGGGAGGAAAAAAGAAAAATACACATATATAAACACAGAGGGAGAGAAATGAAACGTGGCCAGCTGCTCACCCCTGCTGAACCTAGGAATCTGCGTGCTCACTTTACGTTCAACTTGTTTGTATGCTGAACATTTTTCAAAACAAAAAGGTGCAGGGAAAAAAGAAAACATGATGTCTCTCTGAGGGCCACAGAGACGTGGCAACCAGATCGCTCTGACAGTAAGGCCTGTTACCCGAGCTGTTGGGTGTGGGGTCAGCAGACACCTTCAGCTGCCCCCTCCTCCAGGGCTGCCTCGCCCCAGGTCATGCCCTCGCAACGTGGCCCGTGCGTCCGGCTCGCACTGTGGCTCAGCTTCTCCCTTTGCCCAGTCCTGCTGCTCCCTCCCCTCCCGTCCTCGCACAGGTGTGCCCCCCTAATAAGCAGGCCACCCAGACTCCATCTCGGGTCACTTTGGCGGTCTCCCAGCGGCGAGCCTTCCCTGACACCCATGTGTTTACCTGATCGTTTATGGAGGATCCTCTTCGCCCCGGGACGTGAGCCCTAGGACCAAGAACTGTGTCTGTTTTGCTCCTTGCGGTGCACCGGCGCCTGGACATACGCTCCATCAATGTGCGTCGCGAGCCGCTGAAGCCCCATTTGCCGAGGGGGAAACTGAGGCACGATGATCCAGGTGATGAGCCTGGCGCGTTCTCCGCGCGGCCCACGTGGCCACTCCGCCACGCCCCACCCCCAGCTGGTCAGCTGGGATCCCGAAGAAGCGCCAGAGGCTGCGCCCACCCACTAGGGCCCGGGCGGGCCGGTGGGGCGGCAGGGCGGGGCCTGGGCCGTCAATCTCGAGTCCGGCCGCTGCCGAATGGCGGGCGCGGTGGGCCCGGAGTCAGCTCAGGCTCCTCGACCAATCACGGGGCGCGGAGCCGCCGGGCGTGCAGGGTCCGCCTCCGATTGGCAGGCAATCGCTGACATCATCCGGGGGCGGGCGCCCCTGCCCTGCGGGTGACTCCGACCCCTGGCTAGAGGGTAGGCGGCGTGGAGCAGCGCGCGCAAGCGAGGCCAGGGGAAGGTGGGCGCAGGTGAGGGGCCGAGGTGTGCGCAGGTGAGTGGCCAAGGTGTGCGCAGGTGAGGCCATGCGGTCTTATTCATTTTTGTGTTCCTTGCAGGACTTTAGCCGGTTGAGAAGGATCAAGCAGGCATTTGGAGCACAGGTGTCTAGAAACTTTTAAGGGGCCGGTTCAAGAAGGAAAAGTTCCCTTCTGCTGTGAAACTATTTGGCAAGAGGCTGGAGGTAAGTGTATCTCAGTGCCCTGGATCGTGGGCGGATAATGTAAGCAAGGTTCTCTTTCTTGCAGGGCCCAATGGCTGCAAAATCGCAACCCAACATTCCCAAAGCCAAGAGTCTAGATGGCGTCACCAATGACAGAACCGCATCTCAAGGGCAGTGGGGCCGTGCCTGGTAAGGATCTTGCCTGTTCTCCCAGCTAGAAACCCAGTGTGACTGCCTGCATCCGTCCTCGCAGGGAGGTGGACTGGTTTTCACTGGCGAGCGTCATCTTCCTACTGCTGTTCGCCCCCTTCATCGTCTACTACTTCATCATGGCTTGTGACCAGTACAGCTGCGCCCTGACTGGCCCTGTGGTGGACATCGTCACCGGACATGCTCGGCTCTCGGACATCTGGGCCAAGACTCCACCTATAACGAGGAAAGCCGCCCAGCTCTATACCTTGTGGGTCACCTTCCAGGTCAGCAGCCCCTGCCCTGGGGTTGGGACACACGGGGGGTGATCAGGCTGCTTGTGTGTTTCAGGTGCTTCTGTACACGTCTCTCCCTGACTTCTGCCATAAGTTTCTACCCGGCTACGTAGGAGGCATCCAGGAGGGGGCCGTGACTCCTGCAGGTAGCCTCCTCCCTTCCACCCTCCCCAGGCTCAGCGCCTTCATTTCTGAATCCTTCATCTGCAGGGGTTGTGAACAAGTATCAGATCAATGGCCTGCAAGCCTGGCTCCTCACGCACCTGCTCTGGTTTGCAAACGCTCATCTCCTGTCCTGGTTCTCGCCCACCATCATCTTCGACAACTGGATCCCACTGCTGTGGTGCGCCAACATCCTTGGCTATGCCGTCTCCACCTTCGCCATGGTCAAGGGCTACTTCTTCCCCACCAGCGCCAGAGACTGGTATGTTCTTAGCAGCGGGTCCAGCCTGATGTCACTAAATGTATCTTTTATTTATATTTTTAAGCAAATTCACAGGCAATTTCTTTTACAACTACATGATGGGCATCGAGTTTAACCCTCGGATCGGGAAGTGGTTTGACTTCAAGCTGTTCTTCAATGGGCGCCCCGGGATCGTCGCCTGGACCCTCATCAACCTGTCCTTCGCAGCGAAGCAGCGGGAGCTCCACAGCCATGTGACCAATGCCATGGTCCTGGTCAACGTCCTGCAGGTGCCTGTCATGGCTGGAGAGGGTGAAACGCCGGGGGTGGTCAGCGGCTGCTTCTGTCTTGCAGGCCATCTACGTGATTGACTTCTTCTGGAACGAAACCTGGTACCTGAAGACCATTGACATCTGCCATGACCACTTCGGGTGGTACCTGGGCTGGGGCGACTGTGTCTGGCTGCCTTATCTTTACACGCTGCAGGTGAGGAGGTGGGCAGAGCTGGCCCAGCGGGGACAGCCCTCAAGGTTGGTGCTTTTATTCACAGAAGAGAACACGGAGGCAAGGCGTGTGTCAGAGGCAGAGCTGGGGTTTGACCCCAGGCCGCTGGGCCCCCGAGCCCACACTCCTGTCCTCTCCCTGGGCAAAGCACCGCTTGACCCCTTCCCCCTCGCCCCCCAGGGTCTGTACTTGGTGTACCACCCCGTGCAGCTGTCCACCCCGCACGCCGTGGGCGTCCTGCTGCTGGGCCTGGTGGGCTACTACATCTTCCGGGTGGCCAACCACCAGAAGGACCTGTTCCGCCGCACGGATGGGCGCTGCCTCATCTGGGGCAGGAAGCCCAAGGTCATCGAGTGCTCCTACACATCCGCCGATGGGCAGAGGCACCACAGCAAGCTGCTGGTGTCGGGCTTCTGGGGCGTGGCCCGCCACTTCAACTACGTCGGCGACCTGATGGGCAGCCTGGCCTACTGCCTGGCCTGTGGCGGCGGCCACCTGCTGCCCTACTTCTACATCATCTACATGGCCATCCTGCTGACCCACCGCTGCCTCCGGGACGAGCACCGCTGCGCCAGCAAGTACGGCCGGGACTGGGAGCGCTACACCGCCGCAGTGCCTTACCGCCTGCTGCCTGGAATCTTCTAAGGGCACGCCCTAGGGAGAAGCCCTGTGGGGCTGTCAAGAGCGTGTTCTGCCAGGTCCATGGGGGCTGGCATCCCAGCTCCAACTCGAGGAGCCTCAGTTTCCTCATCTGTAAACTGGAGAGAGCCCAGCACTTGGCAGGTGTCCAGTACCTAATCACGCTCTGTTCCTTGCTTTTGCCTTCAAGGGAATTCCGAGTGTCCAGCACTGCCGTATTGCCAGCACAGACGGATTTTCTCTAATCAGTGTCCCTGGGGCAGGAGGATGACCCAGTCACCTTTACTAGTCCTTTGGAGACAATTTACCTGTATTAGGAGCCCAGGCCACGCTACACTCTGCCCACACTGGTGAGCAGGAGGTCTTCCCACGCCCTGTCATTAGGCTGCATTTACTCTTGCTAAATAAAAGTGGGAGTGGGGCGTGCGCGTTATCCATGTATTGCCTTTCAGCTCTAGATCCCCCTCCCCTGCCTGCTCTGCAGTCGTGGGTGGGGCCCGTGCGCCGTTTCTCCTTGGTAGCGTGCACGGTGTTGAACTGGGACACTGGGGAGAAAGGGGCTTTCATGTCGTTTCCTTCCTGCTCCTGCTGCACAGCTGCCAGGAGTGCTCTGCCTGGAGTCTGCAGACCTCAGAGAGGTCCCAGCACCGGCTGTGGCCTTTCAGGTGTAGGCAGGTGGGCTCTGCTTCCCGATTCCCTGTGAGCGCCCACCCTCTCGAAAGAATTTTCTGCTTGCCCTATGACTGTGCAGACTCTGGCTCGAGCAACCCGGGGAACTTCACCCTCAGGGGCCTCCCACACCTTCTCCAGCGAGGAGGTCTCAGTCCCAGCCTCGGGAGGGCACCTCCTTTTCTGTGCTTTCTTCCCTGAGGCATTCTTCCTCATCCCTAGGGTGTTGTGTAGAACTCTTTTTAAACTCTATGCTCCGAGTAGAGTTCATCTTTATATTAAACTTCCCCTGTTCAAATAAGTGGCTGTGTGGTTTCTGACTGGTGAATGGGC